CAAGAATGTGACAACTCTTCTCACTACCTGTCCTGTCTTTTTTTTTCATCCCTCCTCCTCCTTCCCACTCTTTACCTTTGAAATATTGAAGCCCTTAAAACCCTCTTTTGAAAACTTGTGGGCCACAGATCCGACTGTGACTTGTGTCTCTTTTTTTTTTCCTGTGGGCATCCTCAACCATGACAAAATAAACCACTAAACGGATTGAGATCTGTCTCAGACGCATCTTGGTTTACAAATCTTGGCTCCTCCCCGAGTTGCTGGTTGAAAGCCACAGCCTCATGCCTTGCCTCAGTTTCCTCACCTGTAAACTCAGATCATACTCCTGGCCCATTTAAGAGATGGTTATCAAATTCCAATTAAATAGAGAAGTGGGTATATTTCAAAGTGTATCGTACAGTTCTTGTGTAATCACCCTCCTGTTCCTCCCTGAAAATCTGGCAGGTGTATGGGGTGGTGGCCACGAGGCTGCAGGGACATTTGCCCAGGATGAAACAGTTCCCAGTGAAAGGGTCATGTTGGTCAGGGTTCAGCCCCTCTCAAAACCCTTCTGCCTGGGGTAAAGCAGAAAAGTCCGCCAGCAATCCGACAGCACGCCTTCTTAGCCACGGGACTGTGGCTGAGCAGTGGGCTTAGGCCCCTTCCCTCTAAGTGTTACCAATAATCCTGCACTGGGATGGATTCTTAACAGAGGTGGGGATTAACAGAGCTGGAGCTCTGGACCAGCAATCTCAGTTCCTCTGATAGTGAGCGAAGAATTGCAGACTAACACCAAAATGCAAGCTCAAGGCAAAGTGTATTGAAGCACAGTAATATACTCTCAGAGGGAGAGCGGAATGATTTCTGCGAAGTGAAATAAGCCCCTCTTTACAGGGTTTAAGGTGCTTTTATGGGGTTTGTGGGGAGGAGTCAAGGTTTGGGTTGTGTCTGAGTAACAGGATGATGTCATTTGATTGGCAGTTTATGGTTATATAACTAAAATTAAACTGGCATGGTTTTACCCATCATTTATACAGAAAAGCCCACTCTGGGGAAAGGAGGGTACAACCACATGTAAATTTTATTATAATGATGGTATAATGAACTTGGGGTGACCTGAGGGCATGTTTTTGTGTTACTGGGCATGTGCCCCTTTAGGAGACTTCCACCTGTGCCTTACTTTCTCTTTCTTTGGGATGTGCTGGCCACAGACTTTACCAAAAACTCCATCCATTAGGATGGCATTAGGACGGTTCTGGGGCTAAACTTAGGTGGGCCAGGGGCTGTTTCACTGTCAGCCTTTCTACTCTCTTTTCTTACCCACTCCTAGCTGCTAATGTCTATTTAACTACCTAATATTTCCCCCTTTAGAGAAAAAAAGCCAAATTTTTGGGTAGATCGGTGACAATTAATCTGGCTACTTCCTGCTGACAAGAGGCAGTGGTAATAATTGGGTTCTCTTTTTTGCTCTCTTGTAGCTGGTAGGTTGGGCAGAGAAAAGTGGTGGCCATCCAAGGGGCCCACGTAGATATCAGACATGGTTGAGACCTCGCGGTAACCTTGTGTAGAATCATTTGGAGTTTTATGGATTCTAGGTGGGAAGAAACAAAACAACCTTGTAAATCAAATGAGCATCGTTTGAAAGCTATAAGTTGTATAAAGCTGTTTTAGGACCAAGAAAGGGGGCTAACCAGGAAAACCAGGACCAGTTGTTAAATTTCCACCAGTCAAAGCCTCCTGAAACTCTGTTTTCCATTAACTTGTTGGCCCTGTCTGTAATTTTTTTAAGTTGGTTTGCACTTTACCTGATTGGTTGATGAAAACAGCAATGTTTATCAAGTGTTGCACAAGCTCCCCCTTGATTGGCTGTGAGCAAATTAAAAGCTCATCAATTTCATAAGACTATGCTTGCTAATGAAGCAATTTGTTCTGAAAGGGTATTGACCTGGTTAGTTAGATTAATAATTTGTTGAGTAATTTTTAAGAAGAGTTTCTGGGCAGTAAAAATGGAGTTAAGGAGGTCCTCCAGTTCCCGTGCCAATACCAGCCAGAACGCCAATTATAGTCAGTGCTGTTAAAACTCCTCTTTCAGTTTTACCAGATTGAGCGTGTATAGGGAGGGGAATGCTATCGATAAGAGTGAGTTTGGGGATGATGTAAACTAGGGCCAAATCCCCGTTTAATTAGCAGACAAGCAGAGATATGCCTTGTTTCTATACAAAAATGTGATTTGTCATGTTAAGACAAATATCAACAGTGATACTAAAGTAGGGTTTTTCCATGCTGTGTAAGTCTGCTTTAATACCCTCAGAAGTGGAAGTCAAGGCTAGTTCATGTAATGGGGGAACACAGGCAGTACTTGACAGAATGAAAGAGGAATCAAAAGCCCAATTAGAGGAAGGAGTGATGGGATCCCAACCAATATTGTGAAATTATGGGGAGCTGCAGTTTTTTGCAATGATTTTGCCCGAAGTTGTGAGACTGAAACCAGAAGTTGTTATGTTTAAAATGATATTCTGGTGTGGGTCTGGGGAAAAGGGTAGATCCAGAATAGCTGGCTTCTTTCCACATAGTGGTTCTGTTGGGGGGCTTGGGAAATGAATAAAACACAAAGAAGAATTAGAATATCAGGTATGTTTGCATTTTTTGTTGTCAGTGACTAATGCATTCTGATAGAGGAGCGTGACTTTTCCAGGTGAAGGTAGCAGGTGCTCCTGGCAGAAGAACCCACATAAGGAAGTGTCCAGAAGCCACACAGGTATGGCGTTCGACAAGAGCAGGTCTGGAACGTTGTGACTTTCACTTTCCCTTTTGGGTTCCAGGGTATATCTCAGAGCCTGGAGAACGTGTCTGGTTATTATGCAGATGCACGGCTGGAGGTGGGATCCACACAGCTCAGAACAGCTGGATCTTGCTCACACTCTTTCAAGAGAAGCTTCCTTGGTAAGTTAGGGGTGGTCTGACCTTCCCCATCTCTTCCAATCTTATGCTTTTTGTTTCCAAGTAGAAAAGAAACGCTTTACTGAAGAGGCCACCAAATACTTCCGGGAGAGAGTCAGCCCAGTGCATCTGCAAATCCTGCTGACTAACAATGAAGCCTGGAAGAGATTCGTGACTGCGGCTGAATTGCCCAGGTAACCTCCGTGGGGTTACCTCCATGGGGCGCCTTTCTTAATCATCTGTCCTTTATTGGTACAGGGATGAGGCAGATGCTCTCTACGAAGCTCTGAAGAAGCTTAGAACATATGCAGCTATTGAGGACGAATATGTGCAGCAGAAAGATGAGCAGTTTAGGGAATGGTTTTTGAAAGAGTTTCCCCAAGTCAAGAGGAAGATCCAGGAGTCCATAGAAAAGCTTCGTGCCCTTGCAAATGGTATTGAAGAGGTCCACAGAGGCTGCACCATCTCCAATGTGGTGTCCAGCTCCACTGGCGCTGCCTCTGGCATCATGTCCCTTGCTGGTCTTGTTTTGGCACCATTTACAGCAGGGACGAGTCTGGCCCTTACTGCAGCTGGGGTAGGGCTGGGAGCAGCGTCTGCTGTGACTGGGATCACCACCAGCATCGTGGAGCACTCATACACATCATCAGCAGAAGCTGAAGCCAGCAGGCTGACTGCAACCAGCATTGACCGATTGAAGGTATTTAAGGAAGTTATGCGTGACATCACACCCAACTTACTTTCCCTTCTTAATAATTATTACGAAGCCACACAAACCATTGGGAGTGAAATCCGTGCCATCAGGCAAGCCAGAGCCAGGGCCCGACTCCCTGTGACCACCTGGCGAATCTCAGCTGGAAGTGGTGGTCAAGCAGAGAGAACGATTGCAGGCACCACCCGGGCAGTGAGCAGAGGAGCCCGGATCCTGAGTGCGACCACTTCAGGCATCTTCCTTGCACTGGATGTGGTCAACCTTGTATACGAGTCAAAGCACTTGCATGAGGGGGCAAAGTCTGCATCTGCTGAGGAGCTGAGGCGGCAGGCTCAGGAGCTGGAGGAGAATCTAATGGAGCTCACTCAGATCTATCAGCGTCTGAATCCATGCCATACCCACTGACCCCAGACCAGTGCAGCCAGCAGGGGAGGTGAGCCATACACAGGCCACGACAAAATGCAGGCATTTTATTAGGGGGATAAAGAGGGCAAGGTAAAGTTTATGGAGCTGAGTGTTAGTGACTTTGGCATTTCTGTAGCTGAGCACAGCAGGGGAGGGGTTAATGCAGATGGCAAGTGCACCAAGGAGAAGGCAGGAATGCTGGAGCCTGGAATAAGGGAGGAGAGGGGACTGGAGAGTGTGGGGAATAGGAAGAAGAAATTTCCTTTAGACTAACGAATATATTGGGGGGAGGAATAGAGGGGAGGTGTGCAGGAACCAGCAATGAGAAGGCCAGGAAAAGAAAGAGCTGAAAATGCAGAAAGCCGAAGAGTTAGAACTTTTGGATACAGCAGAAGAAACAGCGGCTCCACTACCGACCTGCCCCCGGTTCGATGTCCTTCCAAGAATGAAGTCTTTCCCTGGTGATGGTCCCCTGCCCTGTCTTTCCAGCATCCACTCTGTCTTGTCCTCCTGGAAGTGTATCTCAGTCAGCCAGTGGCTTCTTGATGATGGCGGTGGAGGTGGTGGTTGTAGTGTGATGGATCCCCTTTAGGTTATTTAGGGGTATATGTCCCCTGCTTGAACCCTGAAGGCCAGGTAATGAGCCATGGCCATTGTCCCCAGCTGAGGACCAGGTGTCTCTAAAAACCCAAACATCCTGGAGAGTATGCGAGAACCTACCAAGAAAAACAGTCTCATTACTCATATACAGCAGGCAAAGAGACAGAAAATTAACTGAAAAGCAGTTTAGAGACTGGGGGAGGCCGGATCTCTAGAGCCATCCTGCTGAGTGCCCTGTGTGTAAGTCCTAATAAACTCACCTACTCACCAAGCTGGACTTATTCGAGTCATTCCTTGGTCTCC